CCTCCAAGGTGAGACCCAGGAAATGGTCAGATCCAAGTGTTGGGGTGAGTTGGGGGCAGGCTATGTACTCCCTTATCCCTGACCTTTCTTTTTTGATCCTGAGACCCTAGCATAGTGCCTCTCTTGCAAAGTAGGCATTCGATGCGTGTTTAATGATGATGACTCCGCAAGCCCTCTGACATTGTGATCACCTCAGTTTCCCAGCTCTGGCCCGGTGACCCCTCAGCCAACAGCCCTAACATTTGCCAAGTCTTCCTGGGCCCGGCAGGAGAGCCTGCAGGAGCGCAAGCAAGCACTATATGAATACGCAAGAAGGTGAGGGGGTTAGAGGACAATTAATAGGATGTGGCAAATTGGAGAATGGAATTATGGAGCTACTACGGCAAAGCCTGAATAATATCTCTCCCTATGTCCCACAGGAGATTCACAGAGAGACGAGCCCAGGAGGCTGACTGAGCTCAAAGGAACAGGATGGCACCCAGAGCCGCAGGACGGAGACTGGGGGCAGCCCTCACCCAACTCACAACAGGCTGGATGGGTGGGTGGTAAAAAGGGAAGGATGAGGCTCCCCCAATGTCACATTAAATTCATGGTTTTCATTCAAGGCATCTGTTGTCTCTCTCGGTCTCAAAAGCCCTGTGAGTGGGTTCCTTATTCCTTGGCTGCGGGGGATGGGGGTGAGAGTCTTCTCGTACATTTGAAGGGGGTAGTCAGACTGCAACTGTCTAAAATCACCTCCTCATGCCAAGTGATGAGTGATAAATTAAGGAAGTGTAACTGAACTGAAGACCCAGCTTGGGTGATCAGCCCAGGTTTTGGAGGAAGCTGCTGCAAAACTACAAGTCCCAGCATGCCTTTCACAAGCACACTACACATCATCTATAGAGTTCACACATGCTCAGTGTGGTAGCTGGAGCCTGTTTTCCATAGGTTCCTGACTAGGTTAAATAAGGTGGAGCAAATAGCCCCACCCCAAAAGCAGGCTTCAGGATTTGAAGTTTGAGCCCATCCCTGAGGTAGAGCCGGAATTTACCTTTGTACTTCACACGGTCAGGGTTGGTGGTGACTACGTGGGTCTGGAGCTGACTGCCGTCCTGACACGTCCTAGAGCTGCAAGCAGGTTTGAATCCAGGATCCCTGTGACTCTGCTGTTATGACCTTACTGGCTGCTCTGCCTTCTGCAGGTCCTGCCAGAGAGCCACCATGACCTCTCAGCCTCTCAGGCTAGCAGAAGAGTATGGCCCAAGTCCTGGGGAGTCTGAACTGGCTGTGAACCCCTTTGATGGGCTTCCCTTCTCTTCCCGCTACTATGAGCTGCTGAAGCAGCGCCAAGCCTTGCCCATCTGGGCTGCTCGCTTTACCTTCTTGGAGCAGTTGGAGAGTAACCCCACTGGAGTGGTGCTGGTGTCTGGGGAGCCTGGTTCTGGCAAGAGCACCCAGGTGTGGTGGGGGTTGTGGGGGCAGGCAGATTCTCACTGGCTCTCCTTCCCTACTTCTATCCCAGATCCCTCAGTGGTGTGCAGAGTTTGCGCTGGCCAGAGGGTTCCAGAAAGGACAGGTTACTGTTACTCAGCCCTACCCTCTTGCAGCCCGGAGCCTGGCTCTGCGGGTTGCTGATGAGATGGACCTGACCCTGGGTCATGAGGTTGGATACAGCATCCCCCAGGAGGACTGCACGGGGCCCAACACCCTGCTCAGGTGGGGGCCTCTGCAGGCCTTACCCGAATATACTGATTCCTCTGCCCACTACCAATGTCAACAGGTTCTGCTGGGACAGGCTGCTTCTGCAGGAGGTGGCCTCGACCCGAGGCACTGGAGCCTGGGGCGTGCTGGTACTAGATGAGGCTCAGGAGCGGTCGGTGGCATCAGATTCACTCCAGGGGCTACTGCAAGATGCCAGGCTGGAAAAACTTCCGGGGGACCTCAGAGTGGTTGTGGTTACTGACCCAGCCCTTGAACCTAAGCTCCGAGCTTTCTGGGGCAATCCTCCTATTGTGCATATACCCAGAGAGCCTGGTGAGAGACCTTCCCCCATCTACTGGGACACCATCCCACCTGATCGGGTGGAAGCTGCCTGCCAAGCAGTGCTTGAATTGTGTCGGAAGGAGCTTCCAGGAGATGTGCTAGTGTTCCTGCCCAGTGAGGAGGTAAAAAACAAAACAAAACAAAAAAAACAGCCTGCCCTAATGCCCCACCCACCCTTCTTCTCAGGAAATTTCCCTGTGCTGTGAATCCTTGTCCAGGGAGGTAGAGTCCTTGCTTCTCCAAGGGCTTCCACCACGAGTACTGCCCCTTCACCCAGACTGTGGACGAGCCGTTCAGGCTGTGTATGAGGACATGGATGCCCGAAAGGTTGTGGTCACTCACTGGCTGGCTGACTTCTCCTTCTCCCTCCCTTCCATCCAACATGTCATCGACTCAGGACTGGAGCTCCGAAGTGTGAGTGAGAGAGAGAGATAGCGGTGGGGTAGTGTCTTGGCCTTGGTTGGGGGACGGGCAACAGGTTTACAATCCTAGGATCCGAGCAGAATTCCAAGTGTTGAGGCCAATCAGCAAGTGTCAGGCAGAGGCAAGACGATTGCGAGCAAGAGGGTTCCCACCAGGTAAGAGCCTTTGCCCTCACTGAAATAAAAAATGGTCTTCTTTCCCAGGTCTTTTTCCCCTCAGGATCCTGCCTCTGCCTGTATCCTAAGTCCTTCTTAGAACTAGAAGCTCCACCATTGCCACAACCCAGGGTGTGTGAGGAGAATCTGAGCTCCCTGGTGTTACTACTAAAAAGGAGACAGATTGCAGAGCCAGGGGAGTGTCACTTCCTGGACCAGCCTGGTGAGCACCTCTCCTGCCCAAGCACTGCCATCTTCATATCCTGTAAGCCCTGTTTCCTCACCAGCTCCAGAAGCACTGATGCAAGCCCTGGAAGATTTAGACTATCTGGCAGCCCTGGATGATGATGGGGACCTGTCAGATCTGGGTGTCATACTATCAGAATTCCCTCTGGCCCCTGAGCTGGCCAAAGCCCTGCTGGCCTCATGCGAGTTTGACTGTGTGGACGAGATGCTCACCCTGGCTGCCATGCTCACAGGTATAAATCGCTGCTGTAAATCCATAGCTCTTGCAGATTCTACCTTCCACTCTTCTGCCTCCAGCTGCCCCTGGGTTTACCCGTCCTCCACTCAGTGCAGAAGAAGCTGCCCTGCGTCGGGCCCTGGAACACACGGATGGTGACCACAGTTCTCTGATCCAGGTGTATGAAGCCTTTATACAAAGTGAGTTCTGCATCCTTTTATAGAATCCCAGACTTTAGTTTAGCTGGTCCCTTTCCTCTCCTAGGTGGAGCAGATGAGGCTTGGTGCCAGGCTCGAGGTCTGAATTGGGCAGCATTGTGCCAAGCCCATAAACTTCGGGGAGAACTCCTAGAACTCATGCAACGAATTGAACTTCCCTTGTCCCTACCAGCCTTTGGCTCTGAGCAGAATCGCAGAGACCTTCAGAAAGCACTGGTGTCAGGATACTTTCTCAAGGTTAGAGGAAAGGGTGGGGGTGAGGGTGATCATTATTCCGTCAATATTTCTGCCTTTCAATAAGGTGGCCAGAGACACAGACGGGACTGGAAATTACCTTCTCCTAACCCATAAGCATGTGGCCCAGCTCTCCTCATACTGCTGCTACCGAAGCCGCAGAGCTCCTGCCAGACCCCCACCATGGGTGCTCTACCACAATTTCACCATATCCAAAGACAACTGCCTTTCCATTGTTTCTGAGATTCAACCACAGATGTGAGTTCCCTGACATCCCTCCTATACTGCCTGCAGATCATCTAATTATGACTCTCTCTATTAGGCTGGTGGAATTGGCCCCTCCATACTTCCTGAGTAACTTGCCTCCCAGTGAGAGCAGAGACCTTCTGAACCAGCTAAGGGAAGGAATGGCAGATTCTACAGCAGGGAGCAAATCATCCTCAGCCCAGGAGTTCAGAGATCCCTGTGTCCTGCAGTGACCTGCCTGCCTATGGAATGGAGCTGGGTTCATCTCATCACATTAGATTATCCCTCAGGGTGACACCAAAGCACCCAGACAGATTTAGAAGCCCAAAGTTTAGGGTCAAATGTAAACCCTGGAACCTGAGTCCCAAGAAATGGTAGACTGGGAATGGAAAGAATGGGGTAAACCACAGTCTACATAGGGAAGGACTCTTTCCTTAGCCTTCTCTTATTGATTGGAGAGGGACTGACATGCTCCTCATTCTCTTAACTTTGCCAAACCCATTCTTGTACTCCCTTGTGATCTATAAAAGATTTTTCTATGATGCCAAGTTTTAGTTTGGTCCTGCAGTGCCATATACAA